TAAAACATTTATTATCAATATGACAGAGAAGGTGCCGCTAAAATAGACAATAGGTTTTTGGAAGAGGTGATTAAATGGATGCAAAATTTATGGATTGTTTATTCCGTCTACCTTTGCTGTGTCCCCTGGTTGTGGCATACACACGTGTGGGTATAAAATCGTAAATCCTATGTAGTCGCGTAGTGCATGCGCAGAAGGCTTAGACACGAAATGTCATTTCAGCAATGTGCCTAGAGAAGCTCTGACGCCGCCTTGGAAGTAAGTCGTTGCTGCCTGACCTTTGGGCGTCTGGGACGGATGCCTATACCTGCACCCAGCAGCACTGGAAGGGGCCCAGGCCCTTCGCAGCACAGCCTATCCCCAGACCGCTTAGTCCTTCATAACATATATCTCCACGGAAAAGGGTATTTCCTCCCGTCAGAAAAAGCGCCCCAGTCTGGTCTGGGTTGGTTTTTATTTCACGTTGTTGCAAGTAGGCGAAGTCCCTTCTGTCTCCTCCCTTGGGGTAAGTGGAAAGGAGTCCGGCAGGGGGCCCGCAGTGGCCTGCACAGGGGAACTGGGTAGCGAGAGAGTTCCAGGCAATTCCGGGGGCTGCCCCACAGAAGCAGGTGGGGATCGACAGTGGCTCTCCGGCCCAGGGAGGAGAGCGCGGTCGCGGGTCCCTCCCCTCAGCCTGGAGGCTGCAGCCGCTCGAGTCGGCCCGGGTGGGGGCGGGGTGGGGGCGGCGCGGAGGGCACGGAGATTACGGCGGCGCCACCCGGGACATCCAGGGCCCCGAGGCCCTGGGCGGTCCCCACGCGAGATCGCAAACCATGACAATAGGCAGTCACCCGAGGTCAAATAAAAACGGAGTGGGTCCCCCGCGCGCCGCCGCCCCCCGCGTCCCTGGCGGCCTCCCCCGAGGCCCCCGGCGGCCTCACGAGCCCGCAGTAGCCGGTGGCGACGTCGCCCCCGCCCCACCTCCCTGCGCAAGTGCGAGGCTGCCGGCAGCGCGGCGCACGCTCCGGCCGTTCCCGGCTTCCGCGCAAAACTTCCATCCTGTCCACGTGAAGTTGTCGCTGCCTTAGAGAGGGGGAAAGAGCTGCGGGAAAAGCCGGGGAGTGACGACTGCGGCGGCTGGGCGCGCTCTCTCATTTTCTTTTCTTCTCCTTTCCCCCCTGTCGCAGTCCGGAGTTTTGGCTCCTCTCCTTTCCTCCTCCCCCTCGGAGCCGGCTTCTCCCTCCGCCCCGCTTCTCCCCCGCTTGTGTACGCTATTTGTTGTGGGGTGGCCGAAGGGGATGTCCTGTTTTCACCAGAGGCACAGCGCGAAGGGGAAACTTCGACACTGGAAGGAACGAGAATAAATACTTAATTACGGACGCACTGAACCGCGGCTGGGACAGACACTTCGGGAACCCGAGGCGGACCGGGCGACGAGGTGAGTGACCCCTTCTTCCAACCCCCGCCCCATTTTCCCCTTTGTTTCCATCTTCTTGTTTTAGATAGTCATTTTTACTTGAAGGAAGCTGCTTCTACTTGGGAGTGGCAGGAGAAGTGAGAAAACCACATGGAAGACTCCCAGGATTTAAATGAACAATCAGTAAGTCTTCATTCTCAGTTTTGCTGAAAAAAATATGAGAATAACTAGTACTCTTTTCTTACAGGTAAAGAAAACGTGCACAGAATCAGATGTTTCACAATCTCAGAATTCCAGGTACAGTAAAATAAAGACCAAGACTCCCCTAACAACTTTTCTCTGCTGCTTACTGCTCTACCAGGTCTATGGAAATGCAGGACCTAGCAAGTCCTCATACTCTTGTTGGAGGTGGTGATACTCCAGGTAGCTCCAAACTGGAAAAATCTAATCTCAGCAGCACATCAGTTACTACAAATGGGACAGGAGGTAAGTGTACTACCCTGAAGATACCCAGAATCACAATGAACTTTTATACTGTTCCTGTTCTCAGGGGAAAACATGACTGTTTTAAACACAGCAGACTGGTTGCTGAGTTGCAACACCCCCTCTTCTGCAACAAGTATGAGAGATGCTGGTACACTGCATGTGTTTTAAAACTCACATGTACTTATTCTTCTACGTAGTGTCTCTTCTTGCAGTCAAAACAGAGCCCTTGAACAGCAGTGAAACCACAGCCACGACTGGAGATGGAGCGCTTGACACTTTTACTGGGTCAGGTAAAGCCTTTAGCTCGTGTGTCCTTACGTACCTTTGGTGCACTGGTATTTTTGTGTCTTACAGTAATTACAAGTAGTGGCTACAGCCCCAGATCAGCACATCAGTATTCCCCACAGCTGTATCCTTCCAAGTAAGTGGTCAGTAGATTCTTGCTTTAAATTGTGCCACAGTAATGCTATTTTTCTGATATTTAGGCCCTATCCACACATTCTTTCTACACCAGCAGCTCAAACAATGTCTGCCTATGCAGGCCAGACTCAGTATTCGGGGATGCAGCAGCCAGCCGTCTACACAGCCTACTCACAGACAGGACAGCCCTACAGCTTGCCCACTTACGGTATTTCACATCTTCTGTTTTCTTCTTTGGTTTAAATGGTTTACACATTCAATTTTCTGAACAGATTTGGGTGTGATGTTGCCAGCCATCAAGACAGAGAGTGGACTTTCCCAAACTCAGTCCCCATTACAGAGTGGCTGCCTCAGTTACAGCCCAGGGTTCTCTACCCCACAGCCAGGCCAGACACCTTATTCTTACCAAATGCCAGGTAAGTAGCTACACATGAAACATGTTTTGGGACTTTTAAAATGCAATTTGTTTTTTACCTCTAGGTTCTAGTTTTGCACCATCATCTACTATTTATGCAAATAATTCAGTTTCCAATTCAACGAATTTCAGTGGTTCACAACAGGTATAGTAGCTTTTTGTGTTTATGCTTTTTATTTCAAACACACACATCTCAATTATTGTTTCAGGATTATCCATCCTATACAGCCTTTGGCCAAAACCAGTATGCACAGTATTATTCAGCATCAACGTATGGAGCGTATATGACATCGAATAACACAGCCGATGGCACACCCTCTTCAACCTCTACTTATCAGTTGCAGGAATCTCTCCCAGGACTGACTAACCAACCAGGTACAGATCTTCACCCAGGTGAAATACTTTTATATGTTTTGCAATATCTAGCTATTCTTGACCTAAGTCATGTTATCTATAGGAGAGTTCGATACCATGCAGAGTCCCTCCACACCCATCAAAGATCTTGATGAGAGAACCTGTAGGAGTTCTGGGTCAAAGTCCAGAGGAAGAGGCCGGAAAAATAATCCCTCCCCGCCTCCTGATAGTGACCTGGAGGTATGCCTACTCATTCTTAAAGATTGTAGTGTTTAATTTTCTGATATTTATTTTTTGTCTTCAGCGTGTGTTTGTCTGGGATTTGGATGAAACCATCATTGTTTTTCACTCACTGCTCACCGGGTCTTATGCACAGAAGTATGGCAAGGTAAGAAATCAAGAAATGTTACTCCAAGAAATTTTACCTCATTATGTGTACATTTTCTTTACAGGATCCCCCCATGGCTGTAACCCTTGGACTCCGCATGGAAGAAATGATTTTTAATCTTGCTGATACTCATTTGTTTTTTAATGATTTAGAGGTAAGAATTTTACAAGGTACAAATAGTTGTATAAAACAAATAACTTTTCCAATGTTTTTAACAGGAGTGTGATCAAGTTCATATAGATGATGTTTCCTCTGATGATAATGGGCAGGACTTAAGGTAAGCTATGCCTTTCAGTATGCTGTTTCCTATATTTCTTTTTAATGTATTTTGGGTGTTACAGTACCTACAGTTTTGCAACTGATGGCTTCCATGCAGCTGCAAGTAGTGCAAACCTTTGTTTGCCAACAGGTGTAAGAGGAGGGGTTGACTGGATGAGGAAGTTGGCTTTTCGTTACAGAAGAGTAAAAGAATTATATAACACCTACAAGAACAACGTTGGAGGTATGTGTGGCTTTTTCAATCTAACAAAGGTACTCGACTCTGCCTTGGTTTTTTGGTGTTGCAGGACTCCTTGGCCCTGCCAAGAGGGATGCCTGGCTACAGTTAAGGGCAGAGATTGAAGGTCTGACAGATTCCTGGCTAACAAATGCACTTAAGTCTTTATCAATTATTAGCACTAGGTAAGTGGAATTGTTACCTTTCTATGTGTATCAAACAAACATGTATATTTCCTCCCTATTTTAGGAGTAACTGCATAAATGTCTTGGTAACGACAACTCAACTGATCCCAGCACTTGCGAAGGTTCTACTCTATAGTTTAGGAGGTGCTTTCCCCATTGAGAATATTTACAGTGCAACTAAAATAGGTAAGGAAATTATTTTAAACTCTGTATGGAATGCTGGAAGAATAAGCAGTGCATTGTTTTTCAGGCAAGGAAAGCTGTTTTGAGCGTATAGTGTCCAGATTTGGCACTAACATAACTTATGTTGTGATTGGAGATGGCCGAGATGAGGAGCATGCCGCTAACCAGGTAACTTCACTCTGAACTTTATCTCATTTATCTTCCAGGAAAAGAAAGTTGCTTTGAACGAATAATGCAAAGGTTTGGCAGAAAAGTAGTGTATGTTGTAATTGGGGATGGTGTAGAAGAAGAACAGGCAGCAAAAAAGGTAACCTGTCTCAAACAATGTCGGTGTGATACTTCTAATGCAAGCCTTTTTGTTTGCATTTCTGTAGTTTGGCCCAATGGCAGCTTGACAAATGATTTAAATTTATAGATGCAAAGCAATAAGAGCATGAGAGGGTCAATACTTACATTCAAATAAACCATTTGGAGTTTAGCATTTTTTGCCTGAAATTTGATAGGAAATGCAGGGAAATTTAGTTATATTTATTTATGTGTTTGAAAGTATATACATATAGTAAATATATATAGTAACATATATATTTGTGTGGGCATGTATACACATGCTTATATAGATGCATATGTATATATTAATACACATACAATGTGCACAGATATAGATGAGCCAGGGGATCTGCAAGAAAGATTGGGGGGGAGAATAACCATTGTTAAGCACATGAAATTTAGCAAGATAGAGATTAATGAGCTCCATACAAAAGTCATGTGAGTAGTTCATGAGACCTGCATGCCATATGGTCCTCGTGAGTGCCTGGAAGTAGGCATGCTCCATGATAAGGAATGCTGAGGGCAGATTTAATAGCTGAAGAAAAACTGCTACAAGAGATTTTAATAAGTGCTACTGAAATGGGATGTATTGCTCAGATCCTTTTGCACCAACTTGTCTTAGCCGTAATGTGCCTCACATCTCCTAGAAGAGTTTCATCTGTTTTGGTGAGCCAGTGGTACTTGATTGAAGCCAAGCAGCTGGCTTTGAACACATTCAGAAGATCCCATGGGCCCTAAGTATTTTAATAAGCCTTTTCATCTGGCCCGTATTTCTGAAGAAGAAACCAAGGCAATTAAAAACCATTAAATGGTTGGTTCAACATCAAAAGAAGAATGATATCAGGATTGGCCCCCACCACCAGACTGTCAACTCCACCCTAAGATCTACTGCTGCCTTCACCGAATGATAGAAAAATATCATCTACCCAAGATAAAAGTGATAGAATTTACAAAACAAAGCCAGATGATGAATTAGTATTTTTAAAACAATGACATGCCAGCCTATACTGTTTTACATAGAAAGAATGTCATCTGTATCACCCTAAGGAGATTTTAAATCATCATCTAATAAAGCCTTTGCCATTTGCATGTGCTGGAATGTTTACCTGTTTTCAAAAAACAGTCAACATAGACAGTTTTATAGAAAAGTTTATGGCTATAAGAGAAAGAGAAAGGAAATGATGTATGTTTCTAGTCGATTTAAATCAAGCAAAATGGAGAAAAGGAAAGCACTTCCACTTTAGAAGTTTTGGTGACGTATTGGCAGCCATACTTGCTTTTCGATTACATTTAAGAGAGTAGGCTCAGGCTCTGCCTGCCACAGAACACCTCAGCCTTCATTAGCAGTGTCAATGACCCAAGACAGCACACTAGCCCCAAGCACGTCCTGTATGAGGTCAGGGCTGCAGCCTCAAGAAATACGGCTTTCATTGCTGACTACTACTTCAAATGCTTCCAGTCACACTGAACTGAAATATCTTCTGGAGTTTGTCAATGTCCTGAGTCCATGTTGTGATTTTTCTTATTGGCACCATAGTTATACACAACAAAGAGCAGCCAATGATTAGTAATACAGCCCCACTCCTGCTAAATTTACATGTCTTTTAGCCTATGCAAATTAAATTCACGTATATTTAGGTAAGGACTAATATAATTCAGTTTTCCAAACCAGTAACACAATATGCTTTTGACAATTAAAACTTAGCCGAGTCTACCTGTTTTCCACAGCATTAATGTTTAGATTCGGTTTACCAGTTGTTATACCTAAAACTTCAGGAGGGAAACGCATAACCCTGAATGGAAAACAATCTCAGATAGAATGCTATTTCCAAATGGTTGTTTATGTAGGTACAGTTTTGGTGATGGTGAAGGCTTATTATTCTATTTTAAAACAGAGGTGATTGGTTTCTCTAGTACCCAGAATGCATGCTTTTCTTTGGATGTAGCGGTAATCGCATGTGCAGAAATGTTAAGTACTGTTTTGTTGTTACAAATAGATCTGAGCTGAATGAAAAAATGTTACTTCTATGTGAATTTCAGTGACTTAATTTGACCTAGACATATTTTGTCTGAGAAATTTAAGAAGAAATATCAAAGTTTAGGAATAGGAATGTCTAGCTGCGCTCTTCCATAGAAACATGTAATATTAATACAAGCTGTATATGTAGTTTGAAATTTTCTAGAAGCTACATTTTACAAAATTAAAGAGAAACAGGTAGAATTAATTTTAATAACATGTCAACCCAGTATACCCAAAATAATTGTCTTGATATCTAATTAATGTAAAAATTATTGAAGTCATGTTTACATTCTTTTTTGTTTGTTTGTTTTGTCCTAAGTCTTTGAAATTCATTGTGTATTTTAAACTGGACCAACCACATTTCAAGTGCTCAATAGCCACATGTGGCTGGTGGCTACCATAGTGTGCAGCAAGGAATTATATAGCAATAAGGATTATTATGCTACTTAGTTCTTAAATAAAATATCTTTTGCATGTTTTATATCTATATACTCATTTCCCTTATATACATGAATATTTTATACGTACATATTCTAGAAGATGTCATCAGCCCAAACTTAACAAATCATGCTTTTGTTTTGTCAGTTCCTGTAATGCAGTGTTTTTTCTTTTTCATTATCATCGCCAGTGGGGACTCTTTAGACAGTTTTTTTCTAATTACTCCCTTTCATGAAATTTTAATGTCACATATGTACTGTATACTATTATAGTATATCTTTTGAAGGCCACAAACCACTGTAATGTCTAAGATTTTCTGCCCCACAAGAGCTCATTTGTGTCCCTTTGGAGATATCTTCCCCATTGAAAATGTATGCTAGAGTACTTTCTCTCAATTCTACGCCAGTGAAATAAATCAGGTCGACTCTACTGGCTTAAGTTATTGGTTGTCCCAGACAAGTAAGAAAGTTATAATCCCCACCTTTTTTTTCTACTTTATGTAGTCCTGCTTCAAATTATTTTTATACAGAAAGGAATTCACCCTCTTTTCTTCCTAGATTAACAAAATTAAGAAGTTTGTCATTTTGTTTCATTTTATTTTTAATTGAGAGGCCCGTAGGAGTGATGCACTGATTAAAACTTGCTTTCCATTAGCCAGGTAGGATTTTGATGCCCACTTGCTTTCCCAGATGTTGATGTTGGTAGCGATACTTCCAGAATAAATATTAAACTATCTAAGAAATGTTAATATTTGCTATTATTCTCATTAAAATCCAGTTCAGATCTATTTCTCTGTTACTTTGACAGTGCCATATTGGTGCTGCCAAGCCTTCACATATGATCATCCCGCCTTTAAACTCTCTCCCCTGAACTTGGGTGGACCACACATCCCTGTGTGTGCTGCTGCTTCATTGAGACAATGGTTGTGATCTCTCTCCATGCCTCATTCCTTCCCCTTCTCTCTCCCATCCCTCCTTCTCCTAACCACACAGCACAACATGCCCTTCTGGAGGATATCCAGTCACTCAGACCTCCTGGCTCTCCACCAAGCACTGGAATTAGAGTATTTGTAACTGTGTTCTTTAGCCGGAGATCCATTTTTTATATTTCAAGTACACTGAATTTTTATGTGTGATTCAATGCCTCTGGCTCTACACATATAAATTGTCTTAATGGATGAAATCATATTTGGAATAAAAATTCCAGAATGAAGAATTCAGATTGCTGAATGGAGTTAAACTTTAGTGCTACAGAAAAGAAACTCTATGGTCTTATATTTACAACACTTTAATGGGTTTTTTAAAAATCTGTGGAGGTTGCTGGTACACACCAAATGAGTCCAAACTGGAATGAGCAGCTTTAGCAAAGAACTCTTACCCTGGCAAAGCAGCAACACACATGCTCCGTCTGACAAGGTGGTCAACAACATTCCTCAAAATGGGAGATCTTCTCAGCCCTGAGGTTTGAATCTGACTTTAGCCTACCTAACCCAGAAAATCTGAATTGGAATGCACTCAGACTGTATAAGGACAGTCCTATTTAGACATGTAATTTGTGTAAATTATTGATGAAAATAATTTACTGTGACTTTATTAGCAGCTGACTTTCAAAGTGGATGCAATTTTTCTTTCTTTTGTTGGGGAGGGGAATGGGAGGGGAAATGGGAATATAATATTGTCTCTTTTTTAAGTTTGGCAAACAGAATGTTCATACTGATGTGTTGTGCCTTAAAGACAAGACAGCATTTGTGTGTTACAATGTAACTTTGGTTAAAATCTCTGTAGATAATGAAAAAAAACAAAAAAAAAAACCTTTGTGATGATTCTTAACATGACCAAATTTAAAAGTCAAGCTCTCAGAGCTTAATTACCGCATCAGCAAGAAACTGAGTATTTTTTGCAATAAGAAAACAACAATAATAAAGGAAAGCTTGTGTTTCATTTGGGTTCTTAATAATTCCAATAATTGTATGAGGCAACTATTTGCGCATCCAACCATGAGTGGAAGGTTTGGGAAAGACTGTGGGACCTTTACTTAGAAAGTGAAATGTATGTAGAAGTCTCAAGTACCCCTTCTACAGTTTTACTGGAGAAAACTAAGAGCCATATTCATGACAACTTGCACAGTTTTGAGGTTGAGACTTTTGATATGTGTAAGTTGCATAGAGGAGGATATTATCATGCAAATCATGAGCAATTATCACATAAACTTTTTTAGAATGTGCCATGAACATGGCATAAAATTCACATTGAGTGCACAGGGCTTAAAATAAAGCTAAGTATGTTTATTCCCAATGCCATGGCAAAAATGATAATATCATCAGAAATGGAAGGCAGTTCTCCCAGATGGTGTCTAATGAAAGCAATGAGTCTATGAAAATTTTACCTAGAATATCATCATAAATTAAATTAGCAAGTGCGCTGGATCTTGGCAGCGCTGCTGAAATGACAACAGTAAAATAATACCTGGTTCTCCATCTGAATACATCAATGCAGGTTCTCCTCGTAACAGACTTGCATATGTTTGTTAGTTTCTGCCTGTATTGTCACTGCGCAACGGATGGCATTCATTACAAGAAGAGCCCATCATCGTTGTGTTTGCATGGTTTTTTTCCTTGTGTGTAGCCCATGTTGGGAACACGATACAGGTTCTCCTCTTATTTCCTATGACACGATTTCCCTTGTGGAAATTTAAGACTTTAAGAACTAGAGTATTTTTATGGTGTCTGCACCTGCAGTTCTGTGTTTAAAATGTCATAATGTGGATCCTGGAGTCAGGCTACTAGTCAGTGCCCCTAGCCAGAGGCTGGTTCATGAGTTCATCAACTGAGGCCTCTGTGGCTTCAATAAAGTCTACATTTTGCTCACAGATCACAACATTCACTGTGGAAATATGATTTCATTTCTTTAGGCTACAAACCTGTATTTCTTTACTGAATGCTAAGGCCATGTTTATATTGGGTAGAAAGATATTGAGATCCCAATTTTGTACAAGATTGTGATTTCATTATCTAAACCTTAAACTTAATCCTTTAAATTTTGTAGCTTTTGGCTGCATCTGCCCCAAGTACTATTCCAGGCAAATTAAAGTTGGAATACCTTTAATAATATAAAAATAATGATAGTAAATCTTATACTTCTGTTGGCCCTTAGCTTGAAAATAGCAGTTAAAAAAATTTAAATGTTGCCTTGATTATCAGTACTTAATTATGTTGTGCACTAAAACCTTAAATATTTATTACTGTGAATAAAAACAAATTATCTTTACTGTATAGCTGGTTTCTTTAAATGTTGATAGAATTGTGGCATTACATCTAAATTTGTAAGTCTTTTCATATCAAACAAGCAAGGCTTTTTATGCTGCTAAGTCTGTGGGTGCAGAAAGAAACACCCCTTGGAAGGGCAAAGAGAAGCCGGCTGGTTGCATCACCCCGTGCAGTTTCTCACACACATCTCTTTTTCTGATTCTGTGTTCAGAAGAGGCTGCCGGCATAAAACCTAAATGCAAGGTTGACGGAGAACAGCTTGTCTGGCACAACAATGGTGCAGGCCCACGAGCCAGCATCACAGCTTGGCCATGGGACGTTGAGTATGCACAAACTAGAACTCTTCCCTTCCCACCTTAGGAATAGAAAATCCTCTTCCTTTCTAATCTGAAAAACGAAAACTGAACAAACACAAAACCAACCCCTTGGCAGTTCCCACCTCCTATTGACATATGGAATATTGTGCCTTATTGTAAACCAGTTTGAAAAATGTTCTGTAACTAAAGTGGGTTTTCGGCTATTATGTATACAGCTTGGTATATTACTACGAAAGATAACCACCTTGTGTTGCACCTTAAAAATATCAAGACCATGTAATTTCCATAACAAAATAGGTGGCCTGGCTATGGTATTATAGCATACAATTAGGACACTATGCCCCTGCAAAATTTTGTAAATCAAATTCAGAGGCAAAAACATATTTTAGAATCATACAGTTTGCACACGACAAGTAGGTAATAACTGTCTCTAAAAATGTTTTCTCCTTAGTCCGCAATGAGCTAAGATTCAGAATAGTGTCAACAGCATGCTCCTATATGAAGTTGTTTTTTTTAAAGCACATTTGTTTATGACAAGCCTACATTCTCAGTGAATATGGCATTTAGTATTTCTTTTGAAAACAAACTTAAGCATCATGAGCCAAAGTTGCACTTTGACTCCCAACTACGGTAGCATTATGGACATCTCACAATGTCAAGGGTTTCTGTTATGTATTAGTAAAGTATAGATTATTGGGGCCTACATAATTTAAAAGAAATGTAAATTAATATTAAAAGCTTGTAAAAATATGTATATCTTTACTATTTCTCAATAAATACCTTTGCAATTGTTTTCATTTCCTTCACCCTCCCATGTTGTAGAGTTTTTGTGTGTTTATTTAGCTT